CTGGGAAGAGGCCGGGCCCCATCCAGCGGGGGCGGGGACTGGGCCGTGCTCCGGGGCGCCCTCTTGTGGCCACAAGCTCGCAGCGTCCATAGACTCCGCTAAACTCGTTCTCACAGCGGCGTCAGTTTCCCAAAGCCTCTCGGTCTCACATGCCCCAAACGCGGTGCTGAGCACGGTTTCGAACTCTTCAGCGACCTGCCCCACATGGACATGGAGCAGTCTGAGGAGGAAAGTTCCTTCGGGATCGCATCCTTGCTGCTGTCTTCCTGCTCCCCATCCCCCTTATCCCCAGCTTGAACTGCCCAGGGCAACTTGTTGGCCTGGCACGGAGTTGAGGCCCGACAGGTTTGAGTGCGAGGCTCCGCCAGTGTCCAGCCAAGTGGCCTTGATCGTTTTCCCAATGCCCCCGAGCCTGTTTCCTGCCAGTAGAGCGGGTCAGATGTTGCCAACCTCTGCAGAGTAGCAATAAGCAGTAAACGCCACGCTCTGCACAGCCTCCCAGTGCTGGGCCTGGTCGCCACGCGGAGCCTTGGGCTGGGACAGGCCAGACGTTGGTAACACATCGCCAACCAGGGCAGGCGCCATGAGTAGACGTGAACGAGCCCAGGGCCAGCCCAGGCTCTGACCGTGGGTGTGCGTCGGGGAGGGGGTGGGGAGGAGTGGGTAGGAGTCAGGAAAGTGGGTCGGCCAAGACCTGGAGCTGCTGCATAACAATATCTGGCATTTACACAACGAGGCCTCTGCTCCGGACACTGTTCTGAGGCTTGACCCGTCCTTAAGAACCTAGGACAACCCTGTGCGGTGGGTTTTATCCTTAACTCCATTATACAGGCCAGAGAACTGAGCCAGGGTGGAGATGTTCCACTGAGAAGAAGCCACATGGCTCTCCGCCGGCTCTCAAGCCAAAAACAGTTCCGAAAATCTGGGCGGGGAGCGGGCCAGAGAGCGCTGGGGCTCTGCCCCCAGCACCCCCTCCACGCAGACGACTCGGTAACTGGGTTGCAGGCCCGCGGCTGCGGAGTGCGCAGGCGCGCCGAGATGGCCGCGCTCCTGGCCGCCTAGAGCCGGAGCGGCCCGCGGAGCTGCGGAGGCAGCCATGGTCGGGGCGCTGTGCGGCTGCTGGTTCCGCCTGGGCGGGGCCCGCCCGCTCATCCCGTTGGGCCCGGTGAGTCTCCCGGGGGAGGGAGGCCGGCCGGTCAGCCTCTTTTCCCTCTCCTCTCCCTCTCCAGACTGTGGTACAGACCTCCATGAGCCGGTCCCAGGTAGCCCTGCTGGGCCTGAGTCTGCTGCTCATGCTCCTACTGTATGTGGGGCTGCCAGGCCCCCCTGAGCAGACTTCCTGCCTCTGGGGAGACCCCAATGTCACAGTCCTGGCTGGTCTCACCCCTGGCAACTCGCCCATCTTTTACCGCGAGGTGCTCCCACTCAACCAGGCACACAGGTAGGTGCTGCTCCAAGGGTCTAGTGGAGGGACCCAGCAAACACATTCCCCTGTGTGCCTGCAGGGTGGAGGTGGTGCTGCTTCATGGAAAGGCCTTTAACTCTCACACGTGGGAGCAGCTGGGCACACTGCAGCTACTGTCACAGAGGGGCTACCGGGCCGTGGCCCTTGACCTTCCAGGTGAGCACCCCCACCCCTTTGTCTAGGGAAGCGCCCCTCAGCTGGTACCTGCTGCTGTTCCTAGGTTTTGGGAACTCGGCACCTTCAAAGGAGGCAAGCACAGAGGCAGGGCGGGCAGCGCTGCTGGAGCGGGCGCTGCGGGACCTGGAGGTACAGAATGCCGTGTTGGTGAGCCCCTCGCTGAGTGGCCACTATGCCCTGCCCTTCCTGATGCGAGGCCACCACCAGCTACATGGATTTGTGCCCATCGCACCCACCTCCACCCAGAACTACACCCAGGAGCAATTCTGGGCTGTGAAGGTACTGGGAGAAGGATCTCAAAGGTCCTGGCACCAAGATCACAGCCCCCTGCCTTGCCCTGCAGACTCCAACCCTTATCCTGTATGGAGAGCTGGACCACATCCTGGCTCGAGAGTCACTGCGGCAGCTCCGCCACCTGCCCAACCACTCTGTGGTGAAGCTACGCAATGCAGGCCATGCCTGTTACCTCCACAAGCCGCAAGACTTCCACCTTGTCCTGCTTGCCTTCCTTGACCATCTACCTTGAACTAACCCACTCCCAGCTCCCAGCCTGGCATGAGCTTGGACAGTCTGGACCGCCACCCTCCCTGAACCAGGGAGACAGCCTCTGGGATTGGAGGCCAGAGGCCAGGGTCAGACCCAGCCAGGACTCCTCATTTCATCTCACAGACACAATAAAAAAGCATATTTGTCCTGCCTGGGAAGTGACAGGTTCCGTTTCCTGGTGTGCTGTGGG